GTTTCCTAAAACAGGCCAGGCTGCGAGGGGGAACAGAACGGAAGCCATAAGGAATCAAACCAGGACACAAAAGAAGGCAAACCAGCTCCGCGAGGGGCCTCCTCTTTCTCAAGCAGGCATTGAAAAAAGTGTAAGAAGCCCTCTCTTGCCGCCTTCCTTCCCCTTCCATTTTGTGTATCTGAAGGGTAGAGACAGCCCTGAATATTCACTAAACAAGTTAAAACTTCTCAGTTTAACAACTGGCACGGGGCTCAGCCCTTCACAGAGCAGCAGGCCGCTAGGCCCTCTCAGCAACCCCACCAGACCTAACTCTCAGTCCAGGCTTTCCCTCCACCAGCAGCCCCCAAAAATAAAGATCAGACCCCCACCCCATCTCCTATTGGATGGCAGTAACCCCTGACACTCCTGTTTCAGGGATGCTGAGGTTGTGCTGTACCAAGACAAGGTAGGATCAGGTCAGGCCAACAGGGAGGAGAGTCACAAACCCTTTGGGGACCTTCCCCTCAGGTCCCAGCCCCACACCTCCTGGGGAGACTGAAGAAAAACATGAGGAAGGCAGGGAGCTGCATGAACAGGTAGGTGGAGATCTGCCTGCTCTTCTTCCATATGGTTCTGGTGGGGAAAGGGGTGACAAGTGGGGAACACCCCTCCCCCCACCCCCATGAAGAAGCAAAAGGCTAGGCCCCTCCAATCTTCAACCTCTCCCTCTGTTGCCCTGCCTGTCCCCGCGGGGTGGGGCATGGGGCGTCCGCTGGTCCCCGGGGCGGGGGGGGGGGTGCGCCAGGGCTCGCTCAGGGGGGCTGTCGTTCGCCTCTTCCCACTAGGTTCCATCATCTGGCCGCGGGAAGCGAACTCAGGACGCAGGGGATGGGGAGGGTCTGGGACTTAGCACTCCGCCACCCCCTCCCCCACCGGGTCCCGTGCTCTCCCCGCAGAGGCGGCCAGCGAGGCCCGGCCGCGCGGGCGGTCGGGCTGGGGGAGGGGAAAGAGGGAAGGAGGGAGGGACGGTTGAGGTGCCCGCCCCGAGGCCCCAGCGCCACCTGCCCTCCACCACCTACCGCGGTTCCTCCAGCTCCCAGGGCCGCGGCCGGAGCAGCTCTGAGCGCTCGGTTCGCCCCACGGTGCCCTTAAAAGGCGCTGGCGCGAACCAACGAGTCCCTGAGGAGAGTAGGGGGACAGCTCCGGCTCGCAGAATCCCCCCAAGCCACCCATGGAGGGCGCAGCTCCGTGTCGTGTCTCTCTCAAAGTGTCTCTCGGACAGCGCTGTTGGGAACGAGCCTGGCGCTTTGATTTAGGGATGGGGGTGGTTTCCTCACTAACGAGTCACCCCCTCCAAAATATCGCAGAAAGTGGACGGCCCCAGTTGGAGGCACATCTTGAAACCCGCGGGGGAGGCCATGTCGGAAGAAGGTAAACAAAGGCATCGCCCCTGCCCTCCCTCCCCGATCCCTATCTACTTTCTCTCCTCTTGTAGGCAAGCCTCAGACTCCAGGCTTGAGGTAAGTCCGCAGCCGTCTCCGCCACGGAATCAATGTACCGATTTAGATGACGTTTTCCTCCTAGCTAGGTTTTGTTTTTCTCCTGGTGAGAATTCGAAGACCATGTCTACGGAACTCTTCTCATCCACAAGAGAGGAAGGAAGCTCTGGCTCAGGACCCAGTTTTAGGTCTAATCAAAGGAAAATGTTAAACCTGCTCCTGGAGAGAGACACTTCCTTTACCGTCTGTCCAGATGTCCCTAGAACTCCAGTGGGCAAATTTCTTGGTGATTCTGCAAACCTAAGCATTTTGTCTGGGTAAATATACTTTTATTTTTACACTGTATTGCGGGAATTTCGATGTACTATTATGTCTCAACAGAGGAACCCCAAAACGTTGCCTCGATCTTTCGAATCTTAGCAGTGGGGAGATAACTGCCACTCAGCTTACCACTTCTGCAGACCTTGATGAAACTGGTAGGGAGAAGGGAGATAAAGGCCTCAAAGGGTCCTTTTACTGATTCTTTATATTTGATTGCAGGTCACCTGGATTCTTCAGGACTTCAGGAAGTGCATTTAGCTGGGATGTAAGTTCTGTTGTTAAATGAACCCCACACAATAACCTGACAGGCAGTTTGTTTTAATCTGCAGGAATCATGACCAGCACCTAATGAAATGTAGCCCAGTGAGTAGCCTCTCTTTTTTTGGGTTTTGTTTGCTGGACGTTCTCAGCAAACTCTCTTTTTTAGGCACAGCTTCTTTGTAGCACTCCGAATGGTTTGGACCGTGGCCATAGAAAGAGAGATGCAATGTGTAGTTCATCTGCAAATAAAGAAAATGTGAGTGTTTAATGGAAACCTAGATATATTGGATAGTTTTTAATGTTGTCAATATACTTGACAGGACAATGGAAACTTGGTGGACAGTGAAATGAAATATTTGGGCAGTCCCATTACTACTGTTCCAAAATTGGATAAAAATCCAAACCTAGGAGAAGACCAGGCAGAAGAGATTTCAGATGAATTAATGGAGTTTTCCCTGAAAGATCAAGAAGCAAAGGTAAAGTGTTCTGTGGTAGTATCTTTGTATTCTAAGAACTAGGGGGTTTAATATTCCCAAACAGGTGAGCAGAAGTGGCCTATATCGCTCCCCGTCGATGCCAGAGAACTTGAACAGGCCAAGACTGAAGCAGGTGGAAAAATTCAAGGACAACACAATACCAGATAAAGTTAAAAAAAAGTATTTTTCTGGCCAAGGAAAGCTCAGGAAGGTAAGAACTTTTTAAGATGAAAATCTTGTTCATGGGTGTGGGGTGGGAATCTTGTCATCTTCAGGGCTTATGTTTAAAGAAGACAGTCTCTCTGTGTGACATTACTATCACTCAGATGCTGGAGGAAGATTCTAACCAGGGGCACCTGATTGGTGATTTTTCCAAGGTGAGTTTGGCTACACCCATCCTGTATTTCAGTTGCTGTTATTTCAGCTCTTGTGTATTTCTAGGTATGTGCGCTGCCAACCGTGTCAGGGAAACACCAAGATCTGAAGTATGTCAACCCAGAAACAGTAAGCAGATTTCTGGAGATGGTAACTGGTTAGAGCAGAATATTCAGTCATTGTTTCTGTCCAGGTGGCTGCCTTACTGTCGGGGAAGTTCCAGGGTCTGATTGAGAAGTTTTATGTCATTGATTGTCGCTATCCATATGAGTATCTGGGAGGACACATCCAGGTGAGACGACATTGTGGCCATTAGTAGGGGAGAGGAAATACTTACTAAAATTCTTCTTCTACAGGGAGCCTTAAACTTATATAGTCAGGAAGAACTGTTTAACTTCTTTCTGAAGAAGCCCATCGTCCCTTTGGACACCCAGAAGAGAATAATCATCGTGTTCCACTGTGAATTCTCCTCAGAGAGGGGCCCCCGAATGTGAGTGTCTAAATGGGGTCTGGCGGGTGATGCCACCCCACCCATCTCTGGGTTCTCTCTAAAGGTGCCGCTGTCTGCGTGAAGAGGACAGGTCTCTGAACCAGTATCCTGCATTGTACTACCCAGAGCTATATATCCTTAAAGGCGGCTACAGAGACTTCTTTCCAGAATATATGGTAAAGGGTGGGGCATGCGGGGAGCCAAACTTGAGAATCCCTTACTCTGTTCCTTACCTTTCAGGAACTGTGTGAACCACAGAGCTACTGCCCTATGCATCATCAGGACCACAAGACTGAGTTGCTGAGGTGTCGAAGCCAGAGCAAAGTGCAGGAAGGGGAGCGGCAGCTGCGGGAGCAGATTGCCCTTCTGGTGAAGGACATGAGCCCATGATAACATTCCAGCCACTGGCTGCTAACAAGTCACCAAAAGACACTGCAGAAACCCTGAGCAGAAAGAGGCCTTCTGGATGGCCAAACCCAAGATTATTAAAAGATGTCTCTGCAAACCAACAGGCTACCAACTTGTATCCAGGCCTGGGAATGGATTAGGTTTCAGCAGAGCTGAAAGCTGGTGGCAGAGTCCTGGAGCTGGCTCTATAAGGCAGCCTTGAGTTGCATAGAGATTTGTATTGGTTCAGGGAACTCTGGCATTCCTTTTCCCAACTCCTCATGTCTTCTCACAAGCCAGCCAACTCTTTCTCTCTGGGCTTCGGGCTATGCAAGAGCGTTGTCTACCTTCTTTCTTTGTATTTTCCTTCTTTGTTTCCCCCTCTTTCTTTTTTAAAAATGGAAAAATAAACACTACAGAATGAGAGGTGTGATTGTGAGCCTAGCCTGCTCCTAGAAGATC